TGTGTGAGTCTTCTGTTGCTAGATATTTAGGGTGTTAGAATGTTGCTAAGAACACTCTAGCTACAGACTTCTGCAGGGTAGGCTTGCAGTTTCTCCAGCAACCTAATTCCCTTGAAAATATCCTCACTGTTGGGGCTGCTTGCTGCCAGTGCATCCCACGTCACAGCTCTGGTTTTGGTTTTTGTTTTTTATTTTTTGAGATGGAGTCTCACTTTGTCACCCAAGCTGGAGTACGGTGTTGTGATCTCTGCTTACTGCAACCTCTGCCTCCCAGGTTCAAGTGATTCTCCTGTCTCAGCCTCCCGAGTAGCTGGGATTACAGGTGCATGCCACCACACCTGGATAATTTTTGTATTTTTAGTAGAGATGAGGTTTCACCATAGCCAGGCTGGTCTCGAACTCCTGACCTCAAGTGATCCACCCACCTTAGCCTCCCAAAGTGTTGGGATTACAGGCATGAGCCGCTGTACCTGGTGCAGCTCTGGTTTTTAAACGAGCAGAACCTCCAGTTTTATTTACTGGCTTCTGGGCTGGGCTGATCCCCCCTCCCTCATTATATTGGCAGTGGCCTTGAGGTATTGAAGACAGTAGTAGTGGATGGGAAGGCAACATTACTGATCTTCGCAGTGGCCCGGCTCCCACTGCCCAGCAAGAACCCCAAAGAGAAGGTTCTTGAGGCGAGACAGTCAGCCTTCTCATCCTGAGAGCCACATTAATGGGTCCTCAGTGCATAAGCAGAATATATATGGAAATTAAGCAAATACATGGCTGGGTGTGGTGGCTCACTCCTGTAACCCCAGCACTTTGGGAGGCCAAGGTGGCTGGACTGCTTGAGGCCAGGAGTTTGAGACCAGCCTGGCCAATATGGAGAAGCCCCATCTCTACTAAAAATACACAAGAATTGCTTGAACCCAGGAGGCGGAGGTTGCAGTGAGCTGAGATCACGCCACCATGCAATCAGCCTGTGCGAGAGAGCAAGACTATCTTTAAAAAAAAAAAAAAAAAGCCCGGGCGCAGTTGCTCAAGCCTGTAATCCCAGCACTTTGGGAGGCCAAGGTGGGCTGATCACCTGAGTTTGGGAGTTCGAGACCAGCCTAACCAACACGGAGAAACCCCATCTCTACTAAAAATACAAAATTAGCTGGGTGTGATGGCGCAAGCCTATAATCCCAGCTACTTGGGAGGCTGAGGCAGGAGAATCGCTGGAACCCGGGAGCTGGAGATTTTGATGAGCCGAGATCGTGCCATTGCACTCCAGCCTGGGCAATAAGAGCAAAACTCCATCTCAAAAAAAAAAAAAGAGAGAAAATACAAATGGTCGGCCGAGCGTGGTGGCTCATGCCTGTAATCCCAGCACTTTGGGAGGCCAAGGCGGGCGGATCACAAGGTCAGGAGATCGAGACCATCCTGGCTAACGGTGAAACCCCGTCTCTCCTAAAAATACAAAAAAATTGGCCAGGCATGGTGGCGGGCGCCTGTAGTCCCAGTTGCTCGGCAGGAGAATGGCGTGAACCCAGGAGGCAGAGCCTGCAGTGAGCTGAGATGGCGCCACTGCACTCCAGCCTGGGCAACAGATCGAGACTCCATCTCAAAAAAAAAAAAAAGACAAATCCTCAGACTTGAGGCTGGTAAAGTGCAGGCGCCAAGAAAGAAACTTTCTCTCAAAGCAGTCACTGTTCCTTTGGTCTCTGCTTTCAGAGAGTGGATTCTGGCTTCCCCCCTTTCCATGGCAGAGCCTCAGATATCATTGTTTCGTTATAACATCTATGAGGGAAAAAGTGATTCCTGGCTGGGAGCACCATGTGTGGAGTGTGCACATTCTCCCCACGGCCGCCTGCTTTCCTCCACGTCCCAAAGATGTGTCCATTAGGTGAATTGGGGTGTCTCCTTGGTCCCAGCATGAGCGAGTTTGGGTGTGTGAGTTGCCCTGTGGTGGGACCCTGTCCTATCCGGGGCTGGTTCTCACCTCGCACCCTGAGCTGCCAGGATAGGCTCCAGCTACCCAGAACCGTGCATTAAAATAAGTGGGTAAATAATTATCTTGTTTTTCTTAATTTTTTTTTTTATGGGAGATTTTCCAGTAAAAACTGAGAAACCTGCTAGACATTCTAAAAGAGCTGTAGCAAGCACTGTTAATCTTTCTTTAAGGTAAGGTATGTATAACTCACATTTATTTCAGTGTTTAATACTAGAAGTGTTGGAGCTTTTTTTTTAATTAGAGACAGGGTCTCACTCTGTCACCTAGGTTGGAGTTCCATGGCATAGTCATGGCTTACTACAGCCTCAAACCTCTGGGCTCAAGTGATCCTCCTGACTTAGCCTCCCAAATAGCTGGGACCACAGGTATGCAACATCACACCCAGCTAAATAAAAAATTGTTTTTTAGAGATGGAGTCTTGCTATGTTGCCCAGGCTGGTCTTGGACTCCTGGCCTCAAGTAGTCCTCCTGCTTTGGCCACTGGAAATGCTGGGATTATAGGCATGAGCCACTGTACCTGGCTTATTACCTTGTATTGAGTGTATTATGTATGCATGATTAGAACATTCATTCATACAGCAGATATTGATGAAATGTATTACTTTATGCCAGAAATTGTTTGGGTTGCTGAGGATAAAGAACAGAACAAAGTTCCTGCCCACACAGCACTCACATACTTGTGGGGGAGACAACAAAACACATAGTTTGTTGCCTGTGGGGTGTGTGCGTGTGTGTGTGTGTGTGTGTGTGCATGCATGTATATATCACAATTCATTGATTCTAAGATACACTTTCTCCATATTTTAATGTCTCTGAAATTGAGTTGCCTGTTAGAATTGATGGAGTGTTTTTTGTTGTTGTTTGAGACAGGGTTTTGCTCTGTCACCCAGGCTGGAATGCAGTGGCACAAGCACGGCTCACTGCAGTCTCAACTTCCTGGGCTCAAGTGATTCTCCTGCCTCAGTCTCCCATGTAGTTGGAACCACAGGTGTGCTACCTTGCCTGGCTGTTTTTAAAAATGGGAAAGATGATTTTGTTGTCTTTTGTTTCAGATTCTAATGTAGGAACTGGTGAGAAGAAGGTGACTGAAGCCTGGATTTCTGAGGATGAAAACTCACATAGGACGACGTCAGACAGACTCACGGTGATGGAGCTCCCCTCTCCCGAGTCTGAGGAAGTCCACGAGCCCAGATTAGGGGAGCTCTTGGGAAATCCAGAAGGTCAGAGCCTGGGGAGTTCCCCCTCTCAGGACAGGGGCTGCAAGCAGGTGACAGTGACCCATTGGAAGATCCAGACAGGAGAGACAGCTCAAGTGTGCACCAAGTCAGGAAGAAACCATATTCTGAACTCAGACCTTCTTCTGCTTCAGAGAGAGCTCATAGAGGGGGAAGCCAATCCTTGCGATATCTGTGGCAAAACCTTCACGTTTAATTCGGACCTAGTTAGGCATCGGATTTCGCATGCTGGGGAGAAACCTTACACGTGCGATCAGTGTGGGAAAGGCTTTGGCCAGAGCTCACACCTTATGGAGCATCAGAGAATTCACACTGGAGAGAGACTCTACGTCTGTAATGTGTGTGGGAAAGACTTCATTCACTATTCAGGTCTCATTGAGCATCAGCGCGTTCATTCAGGAGAAAAGCCCTTCAAATGTGCGCAGTGTGGGAAGGCGTTTTGTCACAGTTCAGACCTGATTAGGCACCAGAGAGTTCACACCAGAGAGAGACCTTTTGAATGCAAAGAGTGTGGGAAAGGCTTCAGTCAGAGCTCCTTACTTATTCGCCATCAGAGGATTCACACGGGAGAAAGGCCCTATGAGTGCAATGAATGTGGGAAATCCTTCATAAGGAGCTCGAGCCTCATTCGCCATTATCAGATCCACACAGAAGTGAAACAGTATGAATGCAAAGAATGTGGGAAGGCATTCCGTCATCGCTCAGACCTTATTGAACACCAGAGAATTCACACCGGAGAGAGACCCTTTGAATGCAATGAGTGTGGGAAAGCCTTTATTCGGAGTTCAAAGCTCATTCAGCATCAGAGGATCCATACTGGGGAGAGGCCTTACGTATGCAATGAGTGTGGGAAGCGCTTCAGCCAGACGTCAAACTTCACCCAGCATCAGAGAATTCACACTGGAGAGAAACTCTATGAATGTAACGAGTGTGGGAAAGCTTTCTTTCTGAGTTCATACCTTATTCGACACCAGAAAATCCACACTGGAGAGAGAGTGTATGAATGTAAGGAATGTGGGAAAGCGTTTCTCCAGAAAGCCCATCTCACTGAGCACCAGAAGATCCACTCTGGGGACAGGCCCTTCGAATGTAAAGACTGTGGGAAAGCCTTCATCCAGAGCTCCAAGCTGCTTCTGCACCAGATTATTCACACTGGAGAAAAGCCCTATGTGTGCAGTTATTGTGGGAAAGGCTTTATTCAGAGGTCAAACTTCCTTCAACACCAGAAAATTCATACTGAAGAGAAGCTCTATGAATGTAGTCAGTATGGGAGAGATTTTAACTCAACTACAAACGTTAAAAATAATCAAAGGGTTCACCAAGAGGGACTCTCCTTGAGTAAGGCCCCCATACATTTGGGTGAGAGGTCTGTAGATAAGGGGGAACACACAGGTAACTTATAAAATAATTACTTTCCCGCCCAGTGAGTGATGTTTGGAAATGCGTGGAATTAGGATTCATGTGGTTTCTAAGATTTGGACATGTCAGAATTTTGTGAGTCATGGATGGGGCTGCTTTTGCAGTGGGTGCCACCTGCCACTGTGCAGCCCTACTCGGCTCAGCCCTTCTCCTCAGCTGTGAGCACTGTCCTCAGGAGAGTCACAGGGCTTGACACCTGACTCTGAGCTGGAACAGTAGGGGCAGGGAGAAGACAGGTCTCAAGAAAAGGTTTTTAAGAAGTTTCATCCCCAGTTAAGCAGAGTCCATCCTTGACTTAAATCCCTTATTACAGCACAACTGTGTATCTAATCTTACGATTTAGGAGAATGTTACCTAGGACATTTTGATGTGTTAAGTTGAAGAAAGGTAACTCGTGTATGAACCCCGAGCCATTTCCCTGTTGTCCTGAGGAGGAACTCCAGGCCTCCCATCGTGTGCCCTAAGGCCTCCTGCGTCCTGGAGCCCTGCCTCCCACTGCCTGACTTCCTGCCACACGGTTAATGCTGCAGCAACACCGACTGCTTCATCTTCCCTGTGCTCCACGTGGCTTCCTACCTCTCTCGCCTTTGTTCTTGTTGAAGGGTCTCTTCTCAGCTAATTAACTCTGAATCATGGTTCAAGACAAGCCTCAGGCATCATGTCAATGGGTGTTTCCCTCAAGCTTAGTTGGCAGCACTCTCCACACTTCTGTGGCTCAGTGATTACTGCTATTACTATATTTACTTGCATATGTCAGAATGATGTGATAGACTATCTCTGTCACTATGCTGTTGGGTTCCTGAGGACAGTGATCATATCTGATTGATTTCCATGTGTCCACTGTCTAGCACAGGGCAATAAAAAATACACCCCTAAATCTATGTGTAATTGGCATCTCTCTTGCTTTGTCCTTTCTATACTGCCATTCTAAAAATTTTCAGCTGTTGGCTGTTTTTTTTGTTGTTTGTTCATTTTGTATCAGTATAATCTACGATTCTGTTAGAAGTATCTTCTCAGCCCTGCTACTGTCTGCTGCTCCTACTTAGAAGTTGCAGGCAATATCCTGTGCACATCCACGCCCTCCTGTGTGCCACCTTACAGCTCATGCAGAACTGTCTACTTGATCTGGAGGGCATTGACACCTGGCTCAGCTGGAACAGTGGGGACAGGAGGAGGCAGGTCTCAAGAGAAGGTCTTTACTTACTTGTCTGTATCTTTCTGTCTCACTCGAAAGGCACAGTCTCAATGCGCTACGTAACTCTTCTGTTGTAGCAGTTCTGAGGTTGAACTGAGCTCTTGTCATTTTCCATGCTCTCTGGCTCATTGTGTCATTTCAAAATGTATTGATATCTATAAGGAATAGTCCTCAATGTTGGGAAAACAGATGAGCAACCCACTACCCTGAAGTCATCCACCGTGTAGTGGGGAAGACGGAGATCACAGTAGGGTGAGTTAAGTATGTGCCCTCAGGTGTGAAGGAGCACAGGTGAGGGGGTGCCTGCTGTGGCACAGAGCTGGGAAGGCCTTACAGAAGAGGTGACATTTCAGCTGGGCCAGAGATCAGTAGAGAGCAGCTGAAGAAGAAAATAGGGTCCAGGAGAGGAATCTGCAGAAACATGGAGCCATGACAGATGGCTTTTTGGCTAGGACTGTTCGAAAGCAGGCGAGGTAAATGGACAGTGGACAGCCGCCTCGCCAAACTGTTAGTCTTTACCTCTGAATTTCATCTGGACATGAACCCCAAAGTCCAGTTTTGTAACGATATAATTTTTTTCTCATGAGGCCATATTTTGAGTTCTTAAATACTACCAACCCTGAACGTCTCAGGACAAATAATTCAAAAAAGAGATCTACATTTTCTGGAAAATCAGCATTACTAGAGATGTTTCAAATGTAGATTTTACCAGACCATTTTAATCAACTTTATTGAGATTCAATTTTCATATAGTAAAACGCCTATTTAAGTGTACAAGGTTTTGAAAAATCTATACACCTGTGTAACCACCACCACCTGTGTAACCACCACCGCCAGAACCAAAAACGTTTCTGTCACCCAAAGAAGTTCCCTTTTGCCTTTTCCTAGTTAAGCCCACTCCAGCCCCAGATAACCACTTTCTATCCTCATAGATTAGTGTTGCTTGGTTTAGAGCCTCATACAAATGGATTCATTTACTATGTGTTCTTTTGCGTCTGATGTCTCACTTTGGCATGTTTTTAGACTCATCCAAGCTGTTTTGTGTTTCAGTAGTTCTCCTTGCTGAAT